GGGTGGGGGAGTGGAGGCGGCGGAGGCGGGCGGGGGAGGGGGAGGAGGGTGTAGCGCGCGCGGGGAAGGCAGGGGAGGGGAGGGCAAGGCGCGGCGGGGGAGGCGCTGCCGCCGCCGCCGCCGCCCGCGCGCCGCAGCCTGGAGGAGCCGCCGCCGCCGCCGCGGCCAAGCGAGCGCCGTCGGGGCGGGTGGGCGGGAAGAAGCGGCGGGCCCGAGGTGGGGGGGAGCAGAGAGAGCGCGCCCACCACCTTCCCTTCCCCCCTCGATGGGAGCGGGGGCGTCCCGGCTCCTGCAGCCGCCAGAGGAGGGAGAGCCGGGGGCCGTCGCTTCGGAGTTGGGGCTGAGCAGTCCTCGGGGAGAGCGCGCCAAGACCGCTGCAGCCGCTGGCTGAGTACGTACCGGAGCGGACGGTCGCCACTCCCGGTCCGCCAAGTGCGGGACACTTTCGCGGCTGAGCGGCCACGGGCGAACTTGGGGCGGCTGAGTCGCGGGGCCACGCGGGCACTTTGGGGGCGGTGTCCGGGGGAAGCGGGCTCCGCGCGGCCGCCGCCGGAAGGAGAGGGCGGCCCCGGGCTCGTGTGGGCGATTCCCGGAGACATTCTGTGTGCCAGGGCGGCGGGGAGCGCGGCCCTGACTCGTGCATTTTCCCTCCGAGAAAGGTTGGGGTGCCGAGTCCGTTTTGCTAACGGGGCTGGGGGCGTCACACGGCGCTCTGGGGGTGTGCGATGTGGGTTGTGCGCGCCGGCCCCAGAGTTTTGCAGCCACCTTCGTCAGGGCAGTCTTTTTGTTTGTTTACTTTATAAAAGTGCTGCACTTACCGTCTCGATTTTCTTCTTGGGTATCTTCCCTTTCCGAATGTAGTTTTCTTTTTAAAAGCGGAAGGAGAGTTTTACATGGAAGTGGCTTACAGAAACTTGGCGCTGAGGTGCAGGGAAGCCAGAAACTCTTTGTGTCTCTAAGGCCGATGAGGAATTTGGAAACACATGTGGGACATACAAGCGTTGGATATAGAGGTGTGTGTGTGTGACCTTATCATGGAGAAACACTGAAAATACTATCAAATCTTTGTGGTCTGCAAACTCAGAGCTTCCAAAGCTTGAGATAGGAAATGACACTTCTGTTAAGCCTGAATGTTGCAGGATCTCGGGGAAAGGGATAGTTGAGATGGAATATACATTTGTCGATTCTGCAGACCAAGCTTTGCAGCGAGTGATCGGGAGGAATCGTAGACTTGCATGTACTTACACCTCGCTCCCTGAGATTCGGGAGGCACGGAAAATTTTGGGATGGCTGTTAATTTAAAATTTCATCTGAAAGAGTCGATTTGGAGTAACTTGTCACTACCAGTTGGTTTGCCAGTGACGTGTCTGCCAACTCAAAGAGTGCAAAGATCAGAAGCTGAAAGAGGAATTCTCAGATCTTGTTTAAAAATATTTTGGCAGTTTTAATAGATAATATGAGATTGCATAGGAACAGAGGAGCCGAATTTAAAATAGATTAGTCACGTAGGAAATGCTTAGCTGTTGTAAAAGTGTTCACGCAATGACTTACCTTCCTAGGTTTTCACTTTTTTGAAAATTTTTCCCTGAACAACATACTGAATTATGATATTTCATAATTTGTGTGTGGGTTATAAGAAGTATGAGGAGAGAGGATGCATAGGATTTGCTTTTTCTGTTTTGGGTGGAGATTGAGCTTTTCCTGAAGACCTGAAAGAGCTGCTTCTGATCTAATCTGAGTGCCAGTAAAAGTGGCTCTTAGATGAAAGGCTTTTTCTTCTCCATATTGGTGTCATTTAAGACATACAATATTATCTTTAAGTTTAAAAGATTATATTTTTTCATCGGTATTAACATACAAATAAGGGTTTTCTTGAGTCTTTGTAGATGACTGGCTAGGTCAGCCTTTTTTATCCCTGATTTGGGTATTAGATATTGGAACATTAGGTCTTGAAAGAAAATTTCAAGGAACTTCTGGAAGAAGCTTTCTTGTTTCAATTTTATTATTTTTACCATTTTGCACTAAAGTTAATATGCCATTTCGAGATTAAAAATGTTTTTTTCCCGACTCTGATGGTCTCTTGTTACTTGTGAAGGTATCAATAATAATGTAATAATGACAACATTGAGGAACTGTAGATTTTTATTTTATTCTGCCTGCTAATTATGGATGTAATTCAAATGACAGAAATTCTTAGGATTACTATGGTTGTTACAAGGACATTTAGTAAGCTTATATGTCTAGTAAATAACTTGATCTATCTAAAAAATACTTTATCTCATCTTATTTCAAAATTATTCAGTTGAGTAATCTCTTTTTTGTAAGTGGCAAATAACATCCACTGTCGTATGAGAAAGTTAATAGATGTTTATTCTCCTTGTTAGAGAAACACTGAAAGCATTAGGTATTTTCATCACGGTATAGCTAAGAACCTATTGGTTTATTAAAGATTTTGGGGGTTTGCACTGTGGATGCTTCTTTGAAAGAAGAAATTATAAACTGGGGGACATCTTTGATGAATTTGTTAATGAACTTTAAATATTTAAAGTTCAGGTTGGATGAAAACAGAAGTATGTCAGTTTCTAAAGAAAATATAGACATGGGGTCTCGCTGTGTTGCCCAGGTTGGCCTCAAACTCCTGGGGCCAAGGGATTATCCCACCTTAGCCTCCGAAGTTATGTCAGGTTTCATTGGCCTAAGACTTAGGACTCATTTATTCCATTATAACAAGCCTGGAGCTGTTTTTTGTGAGTGCTATTTATGTACATTTTTGGAAATGAAATCTTTGTAAAATTTACCTTTAAATGCAAAGCTGTGTTTTGGATGGAAGTGACCATTTTATAATATGTTTTGAACAGTTTAAGATCATGCTAATGTATAATCAACCCGTCTATGCATATTTCATTGTGGAATTTGCTAAACATATTATAGCATAAATAATACCCACTTGAGCATAATAGAAGATTGCTAGACCCTTTGCTTTGGATTTATTTTTATCTTACCTGCTTCTTTTATCCTTTTCAACAGTAGAATGAAGAATGGTACAATTGTTATATTAAGTGCAAATTCCCTTTCTGATCTGACATGTTCAATAACTCATACAACAGTAGAATATACTCCTTAAACTTAATAATGGAGCAAGTGGGAAATTTGACAAGTTGATGCTTGGAAAAAATAGTAATCCTCATCTTGTGAGAATTCACACAGCTAAAACATGCCATTAAGCTTTCAAAGAGTTTGTCATTTCTCAATACATTGTATTTAGGGGGTGACCCATTAATTTGCATGGTATATTAATTTAATGATTTTTACAGAGAAACTTCTGAAAAGGTGAAAAAAACTTATAAATATTGCCTGCATACTCTGTGCTCAGTGGGTACTTAATGTTTGTTGAATGACTTGATGGTTGGTTGGTTAAGAATTTCCAGCCATTGTACGAAATGCTAGTATTTGCCTATTGTTACTATAGTTAAATGAATAAATACATAGTTATCATTTAGCAAAATCTGGTTTAGTTTTTTCTAATTTTGGCAAGTAAATTTAACCTCACACTGAATATTTTTATTAAAATTTTAAGGTGTCTCTAAAATTTTTTTCCAGCTTCATTCATTCCATTCAGAATTTAGAAACGAATCAATAAGAGACAACATTTTAAGTTTCCCAAATTACAGTCAATTCATTAGAAGGTATATATTTAATTCATAGCTAAGATCCAGAAGTATCTTGACTTATATGGTACACCACTGAATGCTTACTAATATGTGTGCCTAGGTAAATCACTGGAAGCTTGAAACACATACATGGGAGTTAGTACCTAGGCCAACCCTACAATCTTAAGTAACCCATAAAGTGTAGCTGAACTATATTTAATCATTTTAGCTTGAGTTCTGGGTCTAGGATGAGAATAAAAGCGAAAATAATTAATTGCATAGAGCAAGCTTGTCCAACCCGAGGCCTGTGGTTGCATGCAGCCCAGGAGGGCTTTGAATACGGCCCAACACAAATGCATAAACTTTCTTATCAGCTATCGTTAGTGTATTTTTTGTGTGGCCCAAGACAATTCTTCTTCCAGTGTGGCTCAGGGAAGCCAAAAGATTGGACACCCCTGACACAGAGGCTCATCCTTCCCTAAATCAAATTCTTGTTTGTTATAAACCTTTTCTGTTTCAGCCTCTCGTGTACCCATTTCACCCTTCTCTCAGGCCCCTGTACCTTCAAGCTATACTCTCCTGAACTTGGAATACTTCAGAGGCTCTAAGTGTAGTCTTTCTGTCCTCAGATTTCCTATTTTCATTGTCCCCATTTCCCATCTCAATCTTTCATTAATGTGCATCAGATCTTGTCTAGATGTTAAGAAGAAAACAATCTGATGGAACTAATTTACCTTTATCTGTAAATGACTCATGAGCTCTTAACTCTTCCCAAGGTTTTTCACATTTTTTGTAAGTCTGTAAGAGGTTGCTATTAACTCAGATAATTTTAAAGTAAAAATTGCAGGCTGTGTTGGGGGAAGGAATTTCTAGTCTTATGCATAAATAAGTCAGGCCTTACTAGGATTTTGCCCGTGGTTTCTTCCCACTCCTGGAAGTGTGTTCATATGTGTATTGCTATATATGTTTGTGTATGTGTATCTAATAATGATTCCCATAGCATGGAGGGGAGAAGATGCAAGAATAGTGATTATAAATCCCTTTGAGTGTATGGATCATTAATGAGATAGATATTTGATGATAACTTACACCGTGTTTAATTTATAGGAACAGAGAAGAAAAAGACCTAGGATCTCATGACTGAACTTGAATTCTTAAAAGGCAGGTGTTGGGGCCGGACTCGTTGCATGATGTATAACACTAACCACTTGTAGTTCCTGTATTGGCAGGAACTTTTGCTTTCTTGGGAGAATAGCCATGTTATAGGAGTGCACCGTATAGCTTTTTAAGAAAGAAGAAGTATTAAGGATGAGAGAATGAAAAGGATTGTAGGTAAAGTAACAGGATGCCCTGTTATTGGATTGGCAATTCATTGAGATACTGGTTTACACAGAAGGCCTCCCCTTTGGAATATGAAAGGTTGCTGATCAGATTCTGACTCAGACATTGGGTTTCATTGCACAGCAACCTTTCCAGAGATGTTATTCATCATTGAAACTTTGCTAGGAATAAATGGGGATAAAAGAGTAATGAAACCTAATTCCTACCCTTGGGGTGCTTATAACCTAACAGTGACTTGTTCTGCAGAGCCAGGCAGGTTGCCTTCCTTGTGCCATGACTCCTTCACAGCTGCACAGCATTTACCACATTGTTTAAGTCTCTGCTTCTTGTCTCTCCTTGCTCTTAACTGACTCTCCATGAAGGACTGTCTTTCCTCTGTTCCCCAGAACTGGCTTAGTTGTTGGTGTTATTTGAATAAGTTCAAAATGTAAGAGAGACAAAGTGTTGCGGGGTTCAGAGAAGGGAGATGACAGCTGCAGCCAGGGGTAGTGGGAAAGACATTTTGGGAAAGGCTGTGAAGGTTGGAGGGAGAGAGGATGCCTGGCACAGGGGCAGGGAAGTGGAAGGCATATTTGAGGAATGCCTAGTGTATCTGCTTGGCACAAGTATATGGGCATGTTAAGGAACAGAGAGAAGGCTGGAAAGATAGGCTTGGGTCTGGGATGCCTATATGAGTAGTTTGGATTTCTTTCTCTGCACTGGTGGAGAAGTTCGCAAATCTGTAAACTTGGCATTGCAGTGTGGGATCTATTGAAGGTGAAGGAGCTTTTTTCAAAATTGGGGCAAGAAGCAATGAACACTAGAATTTGGTGCTTTTGAGGCAGAGAAAGAAGTGGTGGTGTAGCCTAAGGACATGTAGATTTGAGGAAGAAAGAAGAAAAAGCAAAAATGGAATCCAAACTTACTTAAATCCGGGAAACTGAAAGACCAATGGTGCAACTGAAAGAACTAAGAGAGTTGGAAAGAGTAGACTTGGGAATCTGGAAGAAGGGCAGAAAATGAGAGAATGTACTTGATTTTGGACACATCAAATTTGAGGTTTTGACAATGCCCAGGTGGAATGCCAAATTACAGTTCAGAAGAACAGTTTGGGCTGATGGTTCTGAACTTTTCAGGTGTGAGGATAGCTTTTTAAATAAAAACTTGCAAATATTTATGACTACTTTTAGTATTTGTTTTTTGAGAATACATGTAAAGACAAAACAAAAATTCAGCTATACTGTTAAGTGAGTTTTACTGAATAACAGAAGTGTCTATTTACCTTCATTTGCAAAGTAGACGTGTGTGAGAGGCATCTTTTTCACTCAGCAGTTGGTGCTTTGTGTGTATTTGGATTTGAGAACACTTGGAGTGACTCCATGGCTCTTGTCCAAGCTACAAATACAGATTTGGAGGTCATCTGCCTATAGTGATAATTAAAGCCTGGGAATGGGTGAGATCATCAAAAGAAAATTATGGACACACAATAGAAAAGAGATGTAATATAAAAATTTGGAGAATTCTTAGAATATAATAGGTGAAAGAAGGAAAAACAAATAATATAGCATTACCAAAGTAAGGTGAAGAGCATCTCAAGGAGTGATACCATGCAGCAGACAGATTAATGAGAGAGAGGCCCAGAGTTTTGATAGAATGGTGAGCCCAGAAAACAAGCTGGCCTGAGTCAGGTTTGAAGGAATGGTTCTTCTTTTCTCTAGTGACAATTAAAGCCCTCTGTCCTATCAAAAAATCCTCACATCCCAGCTTGGAGACTGTCAGGGAAATTTTGTTTTCCATAGCGAAACAGGAGTTGACCGGTAGTTTTGTGGGCCAGACTAGCTCCCTGCTTCACTTAGCACAGTTGGAATCTGGCAGGTGACTGATGCTACCCTGTAAGGAGCCAAAGTGAATTTTAAAAAAAGTTTTGGAACAAATGATTACCGTTTAAAAGATCAGTGAATAACAACAACAAATGGTCTTAAATTAATGCATTGTTTAATTCCTCTTCCCCTAACATCATTGGGATTCTTTTTATAGGACTGAGCAGGGGGAGGAACATTTAAGCTGATGGAAGTGGAAGTGGAAGTTGCTGTACATTGGCAGCAAGGCCTCCGAGTTAGCTTTTGAATGCAGTTAACTGGTTTCTCTTAACTGTGGAATTCATTGAAAAGTCAGACTCCGAGTGGTCGTTCCAGGATATCTTGAAAAGCCCAGGTAACAGTAGTTTTCAGCTGAGTGGATTTACATGAGTTTTTACTTTTTTTTTTTTTTTTGGCAGGTTAAACCCATCCAGAGTAATGGCTGCGGCCTTACCCAGGACCCTGGGGGAGTTGCAGCTGTATAGAATATTACAAAAAGCCAATCTACTTTCTTATTTTGATGCCTTTATCCAACAAGGTGGTGATGATGTCCAGCAACTCTGTGAAGCAGGAGAAGAGGAGTTTTTGGAAATCATGGCACTCGTGGGCATGGCTAGCAAGCCCCTTCATGTTAGAAGGCTGCAGAAGGCTTTGAGAGACTGGGTCACAAACCCTGGGCTTTTCAATCAGCCACTGACTTCCCTTCCTGTCAGTAGCATACCCATCTATAAATTACCAGAGGGATCACCAACATGGCTGGGAATATCCTGCAGTAGTTATGAAAGGAGTAGCAATGCCCGGGAACCTCATTTAAAAATCCCCAAATGTGCTGCCACCACCTGTGTGCAGAGCTTGGGACAGGGGAAGTCAGATGTGGTTGGGAGCCTAGCACTGCAGAGTGTTGGTGAGTCCAGACTCTGGCAAGGCCACCATGCCACTGAGAGCGAGCACAGCCTCTCCCCAGCAGACCTGGGCTCCCCCGCGTCCCCAAAGGAGAGCAGTGAGGCGCTGGATGCTGCTGCTGCGCTCTCTGTGGCTGAGTGTGTGGAGCGGATGGCCCCCACACTGCCAAAAAGTGACTTGAATGAAGTGAAAGAGCTGCTAAAAACCAACAAGAAGTTGGCCAAAATGATTGGTCACATCTTTGAGATGAACGATGATGATCCACACAAAGAGGAGGAAATTCGGAAATACAGTGCAATATATGGCAGATTTGACTCAAAGAGGAAGGATGGGAAACATCTCACACTTCATGAGGTACAAAGCCCGCGTTGTTCCTTCTGTGTGTGCTTAATTTTGAAACTCTGTTTTGGATATCCAGCTCACTGTTAATGAAGCGGCTGCTCAACTCTGTGTGAAGGATAATGCCCTGCTGACAAGAAGAGATGAGCTTTTTGCCTTGGCTCGACAGATTTCTCGAGAAGTCACCTATAAATATACTTACAGAACCACCAAGTAAGTATTTAACTAATCGTCATTATTTTTGCTTTTTTTTTTTTTTCTCTCCCCTTTCCCTTAGGTCAAAATGTGGAGAAAGAGATGAATTATCCCCAAAGAGAATTAAAGTGGAGGTATGGTCATATGTTACATTTTCTTATGCTGATAAATATAAAGGACTTCTTATTTGACCCACAGGATGGGTTTCCAGATTTCCAGGATTCTGTGCAAACACTCTTCCAGCAGGCTAGAGCTAAGAGTGAAGAACTTGCAGCTCTTAGTTCACAGGTAACATAAACTCCCAGTTATTACTCCATGATGTTACTGATTTGATTTTTGCTTTACTTACTAGCAGCCTGAAAAGGTGATGGCAAAGCAGATGGAGTTCCTTTGCAACCAAGCTGGCTATGAGAGACTGCAGCATGCCGAGAGGAGGTTGTCTGCAGGGCTTTACAGGCAGAGCTCAGAAGAGCACAGTCCTAACGGCTTGACTTCCGATAACTCAGATGGACAAGGTACATCTTTAGAATATCCTATGCCTTTAGGGTATTATGCATATTTCTTTTTTCTTTTCATTAGGAGAAAGACCTTTGAATCTCCGAATGCCTAATTTACAGAACAGACAACCCCATCATTTTGTGGTGGATGGGGAGCTGAGCAGACTTTACCCCAGTGAGGCAAAGTCCCACTCATCAGGTGAGAACGTGCTATATGATGAGAGGGTAACATATCAACTCACTTTGTTTCCATTTTTATGTAGAGAGCCTTGGGATTTTAAAAGACTACCCTCATTCAGCTTTTACCTTAGAAAAGAAAGTCATCAAAACAGAGCCTGAAGATTCAAGATAGCTGTGATTTCTCTCACCGTTCTCTGGAAATGGCATCAGATTTAAGGATAATACTCCATCATAGAAATAAGCCTTAATAACCAGTGTTGCCTCATTCAGCTCAAACAGATTTCATAGCCAAAGCAAAAGGACTGGTACGGTAGTCTGTGGAAACCAGGAAGATAAAACAACAGCCACAAAAGAGAAAATCAAGAGTGTTGCAATCTATAACAGTAATATTGATTCATTCACATTCCTGTGTTAAGTCATTTTATATGGAAAGGCTTACAAATCAATATTGTAAGCATTCATTATTTAAGAATGTACAATGTATTTGTGTAATTTATAGAAGTAAAATCTAGATGTTGAGACCTGTTTGGTCTAATAGATGTGGATACAGTTTATTTTACTTGAAATTTTGTTGTCTACTTTGTGTGTTTAACGTAAATATATGTCAGAGTTTAGAATCTGCCTGCAGTTGTGAAAAAGAAAGCTTAAGTGATGCAGTTATTGGCAAGATTGCAATGATTATGGAAAAATAGAAAGCGAATACTCAGTTTAAGCCAAGGAAAATATTGTGGATTTAATATTTGATAAAACTGATTTTGTTTAACAGGAAATTTTTAGCATTCAGTCATATAACATCTGGTTATCAATGCACGTTTACACAATAAATACTTGAGTGGAGGAAAGTTAAAAAGATGAGCAATAGAGTAGAAAATATATCTTAAACTAGTTGACCTAGATTGTATTAATAGCTACTTAAGATGTTTCAAAGATAGGAAGCTATTGCTTGGACAGAGAACTTGAAATAAGTGGACCCATGTATAAAAGCTTTGACTTAAACATTGATATTTCAGAATGTGTTAAATAGATTAAGACACAGTAAGTTAACCCTACATGTTATAAAGATGGCGACTGTTAACAAAGGCTGTAACAGATTAAGTACTATTTTATATCCAGAAAGTCTTCTCTATGTAGAGAAGTCAGAGAGACTAGATGCTTTCACTAGGGAATGTCTTCCCACCCAGCCATCACAAATGTGGACAATCACTGCATCCACATCTGTAGGCATATTTCTATGGAAGTTTAATTGACAGCTATATTCATTATTTATTTTACAATTTCATTTTTCTACACCTTTGAGATTTATGAATGCAGTTTTTTCTTAAAATTTATTTTAACTTGACAGTATGTTTTTAGTTCCCCCAATTTAATTAATGGACCATGTGCATATATATGGGAGTGTGCTTACATGTTAATAATTTACTTGCATACTTATGAGAATTTCACATTGGAATTCATAATGGTAAAACAACATACATCTGCCAATATACGTTTTTTCTGTTGGTTTAAGAGAAGATAACTGACAGCTTTACCTACTTCCTACAGATGCATCTAAACCCAGATATTACTGAGAAGAGTGTATTGACTCTGAGTGTAAGAGAGTATGTGTTTTTTTGTTTTTAGTTCTGCTCTAGATCATAATTGTAAAAAATATTAAGTCATAATCTGTTACACTAAAATTTGTCAGCCAAATGTTAGATGAAATGTCTGCACTGTAGTCTCAGATCACTGTCACGTATATAAATTGCTTCTTCATTTTAATTTGTAGAAGTACTTTACAGTAGGAAACGCCAGTAAACAACTTTTATACTGTTAAAAGGCTTTTTTCCCCTTCCTAAATGTTTTAATTGTACCATAGTGTTTTGCTCACTGAAGAAGCTTCTTATGGACCTTGCAACTTTGTTGCTAGCTTGAGGTTGATTATTGTGGTTGTATTGTTCACTGTGTGTAGAAATAGTATGAGTACGATTTCAATAGACTGTTCAGTTTTTAATATTAGCCATAGCACTGGTTAGTATATCTCAGTAGTTTCATGAAACGTTTCCTGTATTCTAATCTATTTTGAAACATTTTGTTTTTTTTTAATTGTGTCTTACAGTCAAGTTTGTAGATTTTCATAAGCCACAATTTTAAAAGATGCAGTAATCTTCCAACTTCCAATATTTATCCATTCGTTGTGGACCCACAGATTGCATCTTTAAATTCATAATAAGTTTCCTTAACTATCTTATGTTTCTAGTCTTTCAAGCTTAGTGATAAGGTGGAAGCACAAGAAAAATTTCAGTAGAATACAGTTTTTATTTTGTAAACACTAATGTATTAAACTTGCTATACATTAAAGCAAATAATATATATTTTTATTTGAATTGTATATGTGAATTGGAAGTTATAATTAGTTGATTTTTTCATTTTGTTAGAGGTATTTTCACTGAACAAGGTCAATTGGTTACCTCAGTATTACAGCCAATATAGTCCAAGGGACCATTTCTCCCCGAGTCTCTTACACTTTATTGTGCGATGTCCACGTTTTTGTGACTCTTCAAGCTGTTGGTGAGGTGGGACGAATGCACTTGCTTCCTGTGGCAATAAAGATTTTCTGTGCCTCACACATTTATGTTTATAGCATTTTCTACATAGAAG